AAAAGTCACCTCCTTATTTAATTTGGCCTTTGAGAACACTGGGGGATTTACAAAATAATTACATATATCCAGGTACTCATGGTCTATTTTTCATCATTACACGACAATCAAATGACCAAAACTAGGAGTGTGTGGACTGGCACGTGTTAAGGTTTTTAAGAGAGGTAAGATTGACAGGTGGAAGCAAAAGGTGTGCAGACAACAAGGTGACAGCTTTTCTCTTACAGAATCCCAGACTCAACAGCACATTTCCTGACGGGAAGGGCTTCTCTGTCTGGGAGAGGCCTCCACTTCATTCTCATAAGCCAAATCTGATCCTGGCTTTGGGTAAACCTGCTCTCAATTTAAGAGCAGGTTTCCTTTAGACAAGTAGATTAGGGGTCGCCTCTTCCTCGCCTCGGGATAAGGGCAAACAAGACGCCAGGCTTGGGCGTTGGGAGGACGGCGACAGCGACGCTGGGAACAGGGGTAGAATCCACGCCGTCCAGCGGCCCCCAGGCCTGTCAGCTCCTCACCCGCCCACCCACCCGCCCGCCTGCATTCTTCGGTCTAAACTTACCAGGTGGAAGCTACAACTCTAGACAGGAAGTAACTAACTGGGTTGGATCCGGTCGAGTTCCGCTGCGCTTCTTAGAGCCGCTGCTGGGAAGAGGCCGAAACCCAGTGGCCGCAGCAGTAGCCACCGCCTCTGTTACTAGGGGGTCTCGCCTCCATCGCTGGCTGCGAGGAGTCTGAGGGCACGTGACCGGAAGTAGCAAGGCGGGCCCTGGGCACGTGACTCAAGAGCGCGGCCGCCATGACACCTTCCGCTAGTTCCCTCCCTCCCCCACGGGTTCCCGCCTGTTTCGTTTCCTCTCTCCGGTCTCGAGCGGCGAAGGGTCCTGGGATCCTGGCTGGCCCAACCATTTGGCCTAGAGCTCCTCCGGTTCCAGTCGGCGCCGTGTCTCCAGCCCGCAACGGCCCTGCGGTCGCAGGCCGTAGAGAGCGTAATCGCGACCGCGGCCTGAGGGGGAGGGACCACGCGGAAGGAGGGGCGTGACTCGTCACGTGATGAGGAAGTGCCGTTAGTAGCGTTGTTTCCAGTCTGCGGCTCTCCTGGATGACGTCAGCAAGGAAGGGGAGGAACGCGAGGGGAGACTGAAGTTCACGTTCCGCTCTTAGTGCGCGGTGAGTTCCCCGGCGCTAAGCCGGGAGACAAGATCCGATCTACTGAGAGCTGCGAGGTACTGCCCTGGATGTGGTGGAGCTGGGCTGGTCTTAAATTATATTTTTGTGGATTTTATTCAGGTGAGGAATACTGTATCTATCATTCAACAAGTTTCAGCTTTCTGGCTAAATGGCTTTTGTGCCAGTGATACCAGAGTCCTACAGCCATGTTCTTGCAGAGTTTGAATCTCTGGATCCATTACTCTCAGCCCTGCGGCTGGACTCCAGTCGTCTAAAGGTGAATTTCTTGATCCTTGTATCAGTTTCATTATTATCTCACACTTCTCTTCACATGTTTTTAGTGCACGAGCATAGCTGTGTCTCGGAAATGGTTGGCTTTGGGCAGTTCAGGAGGAGGACTCCATCTCATTCAGAAAGAAGGCTGGAAGCACAGGCTTTTTCTTTCACACAGGGTAAGATTAAGGGCAGCTCTGTCATACACCATATTTAAAAAATGTATTTTCTTTTGTGCTCTAGGAAGGTGCAATTTCTCAAGTCGCCTGTTGTTTACATGATGATGATTATGTTGCTGTAGCTACCAGGTAAGAATCTGTTCCAAAACTATCTGTCCTTTCCACGTTTGCCTCTGTGACTCAATTCTTGCAGTCAAGGTCTTGTGGTTGTTTGGGAATTAAATCAAGAGCGTCGTGGGAAACCGGAACAAATGTATGTGTCTTCAGAACACAAAGGCCGAAGAGTCACAGCTCTCTGCTGGGATACAGCTATTCTTAGAGTTTTTGTAGGTGATCATGCTGGGAAGGTTTCTGCTATCAAACTCAATACTTCTAAACAAGCAAAGGTGAGAAGCAGTCCCATTCTTTGTGTATGTAGTAAACTTTATTTCTTTCTCACATTCCTTTTAGGCAGCTGCTGCTTTTGTGATGTTTCCTGTTCAGACAATCACAACTGTTGACTCCTGTGTTGTACAGTTAGATTATTTGGATGGAAGGCTACTTATATCTTCACTTACTCGATCCTTCTTGTGTGACACTGAGAGGTATATTGACCAACCATTAGTCATCAGAAATGAAATCTGCTTTCTCTTCCTTTCTGGATGTTAGAGAAAAGTTTTGGAAAATTGGAAACAAGGAAAGAGATGGAGAATATGGAGCTTGTTTCTTTCCTGGAAGATGTTCTGGGGGCCAGCAACCTCTGATATATTGTGCTCGCCCAGGCTCTAGGATGTGGGAAGTGAACTTTGATGGAGAAGTTATAAGTACACATCAGTTCAAGAAACTCCTCTCGTTGCCACCTCTCCCTGTGATTACTCTCAGGTAACGATTTGTATGGCTGGTTGGGATTGTTTTAAACTCATTAACAGATGTGTTTACTTTCTAGATCAGAACCTCAGTATGATCATACAGCTGGATCCTCCCAGTCTTTGTCTTTCCCCAAACTCTTACATCTTAGGTAAGTTTCTACTTTCCTTAGTTCTGGGGGGGCACTTGAATTCTCTTCACTTCTTCTCTTGCAGTGAGCATTGTGTGCTGACTTGGACAGAAAGAGGAATTTATATTTTCATTCCTCAGAATGTTCAAGTTCTTCTTTGGAGTGAAGTCAAAGGTAATTATATTTTTCTTTGTAATTTTTAATCTATTTTGTATGTTCACACCTGTGGTTTTCGTAGATATTCAGGATGTGGCTGTCTGTAGGAATGAATTGTTCTGTTTGCACCTAAATGGGAAAGTCTCACATCTCTCCCTGATATCTGTGGAGCGCTGTGTGGAACGCCTGCTAAGAAGAGGCCTATGGAACTTGGCTGCTCGTACATGCTGTCTTTTCCAAAATTCTGTCATTGCCAGCAGAGTGAGTCAGAGCTTACCTAGACATCTTTACCAATAGCTATTCCATTGCGCTGTTGTTTTATTAGGCAAGAAAAACTTTGACTGCAGATAAATTGGAGCATTTGAAATCTCAGCTGGACCATGGCACCTACAATGATCTAATTTCTCAACTGGAAGAATTGATCTTAAAATTTGAACCTTTGGATTCAGCTTGTAGCAGTAGAAGAAGCTCCATTTCATCACATGTAAGTATTCTCACCTTTAAAGGATTTTGTAGTTTTTTTTTTTTTGAATTCTTTTAATTTTTAGGAAAGTTTCAGCATCTTGGACTCTGGTATTTATCGTATCATTAGTAGTAGAAGAGGCAGTCAGTCAGATGAAGACTCTTGCTCCCTTCACAGCCAAACCCTCTCAGAAGATGAGAGATTTAAAGAATTCACCTCACAGCAGGAAGAGGACCTGCCAGATCAGTGTTGTGGCTCACACGGAAATGAAGGTGATGAATGTGTCTGTTGTTGGTTCCTGATGTTGTTTCTTTTTTTCCTGATTCCATTCATTAGACAATGTTTCTCATGCTCCAGTGATGTTTGAGACAGATAAGAATGAAACTTTTCTCCCGTTCGGCATTCCATTACCATTTCGTTCTCCATCTCCTCTTGTGTCTCTTCAGGCTGTCAAAGAAAGGTAAACCAATTAGTCTTGTCATTTAATTCCATTTCATGTTAGTTTTTTGTTATTTGACTTCTAGTGTTTCTAGCTTTGTGCGTAAAACTACTGAGAAGATTGGCACCCTTCACACGAGCCCTGATCTGAAAGTGAGACCAGAGCTCAGGGGTGATGAGCAATCATGTGAAGAGGATGTGAGTTCAGATACCTGCCCAAAGGAGGAAGACACTGAGTAAGCCCTTACACATAAATCTCTATACATTCGAATGTTATTGTTATTTTGCACACTTTTTTAGGGAGGAAAAAGAGGTAACTAGTCCACCTCCAGAAGAAGACAGGTTCCAGGAGCTTAAAGTAGCAACAGCAGAAGCAATGTGAGTATAATGAGAAACTTTTATAGTGACGTACATGAATTTCATACTTGTCTGTCTTGTATAGGACCAAGCTACAGGACCCTCTGGTTTTATTTGAATCCGAGTCTCTGAGAATGGTTTTACAGGAGTGGCTTTCACATTTAGAAAAAACATTTGCCATGAAGGACTTTTCAGGTGTTTCAGATACTGACAACTCATCCATGAAATTGAACCAGGATGTGCTATTAGTTAATGAATCAAAAAAGGGAATATTAGATGAAGATAATGAAAAAGAAAAAAGGGACTCTTTAGGCAATGAAGAATCTGTTGATAAAACAGCATGTGAATGTGTAAGGAGTCCAAGGGAGTCTTTGGATGACCTGTTTCAAATATGTTCTCCATGCGCCATTGCAAGTGGTCTTCGGAACGACCTGGCTGAATTGACAACATTATGTTTGGAGTTGAATGTATTGAATTCTAAGATCAAAAGCACCAGTGGACATGTGGACCACACTTTGCAACAGTACTCTCCTGAAATTCTGGCTTGCCAGTTCCTGAAGAAGTACTTTTTTCTCCTGAACTTGAAAAGAGCGAAGGAGAGTATCAAGCTTAGTTACAGTAATAGCCCTTCTGTTTGGGATACTTTTATTGAAGGATTGAAAGGTAATACTCAGATTGCCTTATCAAAGATAGAAAAGTTTGGAAAAGGATATGCTTTATATTTCAGAAATGGCAAGTTCCAATCCTGTGTATATGGAGATGGAAAAAGGAGATCTACCAACAAGGTTAAAGTTACTAGATGACGAGGTTCCTTTTGATAGTCCGTTGTTGGTTGTTTATGCTACCCGGTAAGTTGTCCTGTATATTGTTTATATGAGCTTAGAGACTAAAGTGTTTTGTTTTTAAATGCAGGTTGTATGAAAAGTTTGGGGAGTCTGCTCTTCGATCCTTAATCAAGTTCTTTCCATCCATTTTGCCATCGGATATCATACAACTTTGTCATCATCATCCTGCTGAGTTTTTGGCCTATTTAGACAGTCTGGTGAAATCAAGGCCTGAAGATCAGCGGTGAGAAGGAGAGCATATTTGCAGACTCTCCTATTGGTGACTTTTTTCCCCAACTTTCTCTTAGGTCATCTTTTCTTGAGTCCCTTCTGCAACCAGAGTCTTTAAGGTTGGATTGGCTGCTTTTGGCAGTGTCCCTTGATGCTCCACCAAGCACCAGCACAATGGATGATGAAGGTTATCCCAGGTACAGAAGAAGTCCTCTTTCTTTGTTTTTTTATCTAATTTACTGATTCCTTTTCATTTCATAGGCCTCATTCACACTTGCTTTCCTGGGGTTACAGTCAGCTGATCCTTCATCTAATTAAACTTCCTGCAGATTTTATAACCAAAGAGAAAATGACAGACATCTGCAGGTCTTGTGGGTAAGTGAGAATTTTTTAGAAACTGAAGTTAATATTCCTTTCTTCAACTTCGGTCTCTTTAAAGTTTCTGGCCTGGATATCTAATTCTCTGTTTGGAGCTGGAGAGAAGAAGAGAGGCCTTCACCAATATTGTGTATCTGAATGATATGAGCCTGATGGAAGGGGACAATGGTATGTCAATCCTAACTGGTTACTCTTGGTTGGGTCAAACTGACACTTCCCTGTGTGTGTTTAGGTTGGATCCCAGAGACCGTGGAGGAATGGAAGCTTCTCCTTCATCTCATACAGAGCAAGAGCACGAGGCCAGCCCCCCAGGAGTCACTAAATGGGAGCCTCAGTGATGGGCCTTCCCCCATCAATGTGGAGAATGTGGCACTTCTGTTAGCTAAGGCCATGGGCCCAGATCGGGCTTGGTCACTGCTACAGGAATGTGGTCTGGCCCTTGAGTTGTCAGAGAAGTTTACCAGAACCTGCGATATCCTGAGGATTGCTGAGAAAAGGCAGAGGTAATATCAGTTTGTCCTACCCTCTGCATAGTCACCTTTTGTTTATCCATTCATCTGTTGACAGACACTTGAATTGCTTCCACTTTCTGGCTATTGTGAATAACGCTGCTATGAATATGAGTATACAAATATGTCTTCCAGACACTGCTTTCAGTTCTTTCGGGTATATACCTGAAAGTGGAATTCTGGAATCATATGGTAATTCTATTTTTAATTTTTTGAGGAACCACAATTTGCTTGTTTCTTTTCTTTGGGATTTCAGGGCCTTGATACAAAGCATGCTTGAAAAATGCGATCGGTTTCTCTGGTCCCAGCAGGCCTAGTGGGAGAAGATTCAGCAGGATGTCATGACATTTTGAGAAAAACTAAATCATGCTCCTGAACCTTCTGAACGCATTTGTTATTGAAGGAAAGACACCACCCCCAAATCCTGCCATCTTATTGGGGCTACTTTTGTCAGTGTCTGTACCCTTGGCATCGGCATCTGTGACTCTTTATCCATGACCTCAGTGTTTCTTAACCAAAGTTGTACTCAGCATTTCTTAACCAAAGTTGAATTTTGAAAAGAGTCAGTCCTTGTTTGCTGGAATTAGAATGTTAATGTCCTAGTATTATTCCGAACTACAGTATTAACTGCTTGTTGCTAGTGGATTAGACAGATTCTTTTCTTACTGTGGCTTCCATGTTGGGAGCAGAAGCTTTTCATCCTGGTCACATGAAGACAGATGGTATTATTGACTGGAGTTGAATTATTTTTATATCTTGTCTGGCACAATATGGAAATTACTGAAATAAGACGGTGTATAATGGAATTAACACCCAAAATAAGTAGAACACTGAAGATTTGAATTTGATATTTAAGTAAAATGGGACTGGGTGCAGTGGCTCAGGCCTGTAATCCCAACCCTTTGGAAGGTAAAGACGGGAGGATCACTTGAGGCCAGGAGTTCAAGACCAGCCTGGGCAACATAGTGAGAATGCATCTCTACAAAAAATAAAAAAAATTAGCTAGGCATAGTACCTGAGGCCAGGAGGTCCAGGCCGCAATGAGATGTGTTTGTGCCATTGCACACCAGTCTGGGTGACAGAGAAAGACCCTGTCTCAAAAACAAATTAAATAAAATATCTTCATATATAAATTAAGCTAATTAAAAATATTTTTCCCTGTATTTATTTAATATTTTCTAATCTGAACCCATATACAGCTGACTAATTCATTCTTAGAAATGTGTTATCTGTAATCTTTCCTAAACAGAGTAGCCCACAAGAATCATGCACTTTTTAAAATTATTTCTAAGAAGCCATAACAAAGCTGTGTACTAATAAAGACTGCAGCAAGCACTTGTGTTATTTAAATTATGTAAGTAGATTGTCATTTGTCAGGCTCCTGTACATTTACATAGCATGTTATATTAATAATAAATGTAAAATATGACTAAAGTTTTCATTGGAACACAATGTAGACAGGAGGTTTATTATGAGCATTTTGCAGAAAGGTGTGGAGTAAGTAAAGTGTTGGATGCACTGAACAATTCAACTCTTTTTTGCATTTATAACATAACCAGAG